CCGGATAGTGCTGAAGTGACCTCCATCGTGCGTGATGAAGCTATGACAAAGATGGAAAAGATGGAAAAGCGGCTAAATTTGTGGATTCATGAGATGTCAATCGATTAAAAAAAACATAGTGGACAGCATTGTGGTGAGGCTGAAAGCCAAAGATATCTGTGGTCACGTTACCCAGAGTCAAAGAAATGCTAAGCCCTTCTCGGCGAGTGCTGGCCGGCTCGCGCGTTTCAAAAGGCGATACGGGGTGAAAAATGTTAAACTTGCAGGTGAGGCGAGCTCTGCAGATCAGGAGGCTGCGGAAGAATTTTAAAAATACTTGCTAAGTGTTATACAGGAAAAGGGTTATGTGAAAGAGCAGGTTTTCAATGCGGATGAGACTGGCTTATTTTACAAGGATGTTGGCAAACGAACCTATATAATGCAAACGGCCTCCAAAGCCCCTGGCTTTAAATCATGCCAGGATCATGCACCCTTGTTATTGTGCGCCAATGCCAAGAGCGACTAAAGTGCAAACTCCTAATGGTGTAAAGAACCCAAAATCCACAAGCACTTAACGGGAAATACGTGAACCATCTGCCAGTCTATTGGAGGTGGAACAAAAAAGTGTGGATGATGTCTGATTGGTTCCACAACTGCTTCATCCCAGAAGCTGAACACTGTCTCCAGGGCAGAAACCTTGCCTTCAAGGGTTTTTTGTTTTGTTTTGTTTTGTTTTTTGTTTGTTTGGGTTTGTTTTGTTTTGGTTTGGTTTTGAAACGGAGTCTCGCTCTGTCGCCCAGGCTGGAGTGCAGTGGCGCAATCTCGGCTCACTGCAAGCTCCGCCTCCCGGGTTCACGTCATTCTCCTGCCTCAGCCTCCCGAGTAGCTGGGACTACAGGCGTCCACTACCACGCCTGGATAATTTTTTGTATTTTCAGTAGAGACGGGGTTTCACCGTGTTAGCCAGGATGGTCTTGATCTCCTGACCTCATGATCCGCCTGCCTCGGCCTCCCAAAGTGTTGGGATTACAGGCGTGAGCCACCGCGCCGGGCACCTTCAAGGTTTTGTTAATTTTGGATAATGCTACAATCCATTGCTGCAAAGAACTCGAAAATGCACACGCCAACATAGGAGTTCTTTTTATGCCCCCAAACACTAAGTCTCTCATCCAACCCCTCAATCGGGGCATAATAAAAGCATTCAAGGCACACTACACAAGGGAGCTTTATATGAAGGCCTGTGAGGCTCTCAGGACCAACAAGGAAACCACCATGCTGGACTATTGGAAGTCGGTCACTACATGCAACGTTATTGATTATGTCAGTACAGCCTGGGAGAGCATTGGTCAGGCTACTACCAATAACTGTTGGGAAAATGTTTGGCCAGACTGCGTGGAGAATTTTGAAGGGTTTGAAGGTGTTACAGAAAATATAAAGAACACTGTCAGAGACATAATGCATATGGCACAGCAGGTAAGTGGAGAGGGCTTTGATGACGTGAAGGAAGGAGATGTGGAGTACATTTTGGCAGAGAAGGCAGTGGAACCAACCAACGAAGACCTGGATGAGATGGCAAAAGAAGGCATTGGAGTTGATGGCCATGAAAGTCGGCCCAAGACTTCCAGAATTGTCCCTCTCACAGCGCCAAAATATCAGAATGGAGTTCTGCCTTGGAAAAAATTTTTAGCGACATGGAAGAGTGTGACCCTACGCTTGATCGAAGCCTCAAATTTAAATGGCTGGCCTCCACTGCGTTTGCCCCTTATACCGAGATGCTTAAAGATTTCAGGCAGAAAAGCCAGGCAGGCAAGGCTAATGCAATTTCTCAAGCCAGTTTGGGAGGGAAGATTGCCCACTCCTTCAACAAGTGTCAAGAGCCAGACTCCTAAGGTAGAAATGCCAGAGGTTGACCTGCCACCCTCTTCCTCTTCTGCAGAATAAATTTCACTCACCCCTCCCCTGGTTTCTGTGGGGCAAGCCAAGGTCGAGAGGTTTAACCACATTGTGCAGCTCCATCAACCGTAAGATTTTAGTTGATATTTTTATAAAACTTAGGATGCTCCATCTTTGAACTTTTTCCCTTTATTTGTATTG